TAGGCACATGTGGAAGAAGTTCAAGAGACTGTAAATGAGGGAGGCCAGGTTTCGCGACTATTAAACCAGGTGGCTTTTTCCTTCAGCATCCCCAGGAGAAGTACGAACGCGACTACAACAGCCGGCACAAATGGGATCATGCCTGAAGTACCCATGGGGCACAGTAGAAAGAGCAGCAGGAAGCCGCGGGTAAGGAGAGGGGATGCCTGTGTGCTTACATGTAAAGAGAGAAGTAAGCCACCTACTCACACTCGTACTTCCTATTGACTGGCGGATACTTGGCCTTGATCGCCTTCTGTTCTTCAGTCAAATTGTAATCTCTAACATCTTCCTCTTCCTGCGCCATGACTGCAGGATTAGACACTCTACTTCCGCCCTTCATCCACCGGACTTCGGCCCGGAGTTACTACTTCCGCTCTAGACTCCGCCCCTTGGCGCACACCCTTAAAGGACCACACTCCTTTCTCGGAGTTGGCTGTTGACCTACTTTAGTCCCTACCCTGCCGCTTGGATCGCATATTTAAAAAGCCAAAACCCCATCTTCTGCGATTCCTTCATTACTAGTTCTTTCCAAAGACTAAGGAAAAACGTTGAAGGGCACCTTGAATGAAACCCGTCTGGGTCTGACTGGCGAGGTTCTTTCCCCCGCTTCACCCCCAAAATTGATAACTAGACCCGAAGGCATTCTAGATTTTTCATCTCAGTACTCTGAAAGGGTCGTAAGCTTAATAGCCTTCAAGAAAATGGCTGCCCTCTTGCCGCGGGAGTGTGCGGACCAAACCTCTCTCACGTGACCCTGACCGGGCGCAGTCCCGTCAACGCCGGCGCGCGCAATCGCTGGAAGTCGGCTCGGGGAGGCGTGGGGGGAGGGGCGGAGCGCGCGCCTCGGTCCCCGCGGAAAGCTACTCCGCGCGTCTGGATTGGTCGCGAACGCGGCTTCCCCGCCCATCCCGCCATTAGGAGCGCTCCCATTGGCTGATGTTGGCGCGAAGGTGCGCGAGTCAGCCCTCGCGCTGGGGGCGCAGGAAACAATAGAGGCCGCGCGCACAGAGCGAGCTCTTGCAGCCTCCCCGCCCCTCCCGCAACGCTCGACCCCAGGATTCCCCCGGCTCGCCTGCCCGCCATGGCCGACAAGGAAGGTGAGGGTGCCGGGGCCGACCCAGGAGGGCAGTGCTAACTTAAATTTGTTTTTAAAAATTTTAGCAGCCTTCGACGACGCAGTGGAAGAACGAGTGATCAACGAGGAATACAAAATATGGAAAAAGAACACCCCTTTTCTTTATGATTTGGTGATGACCCATGCTCTGGAGTGGCCCAGCCTAACTGCCCAGTGGCTTCCAGATGTAACCAGGTGACATGACTCTCCCGAACGTTATTTTGATGATTTGAACAGTGACTATATATTGCCGTTACAGACCAGAAGGGAAAGATTTCAGCATTCATCGACTTGTCCTGGGGACACACACATCGGATGAACAAAACCATCTTGTTATAGCCAGTGTGCAGCTCCCTAATGATGATGCTCAGTTTGATGCGTCACACTACGACAGTGAGAAAGGAGGTAGGAATCTTAAAGGTGAAAGAAGTAAAGATTTTGTCCTCATTTGCAATTAATTTATTCACAGAATTTGGAGGTTTTGGTTCAGTTAGTGGAAAAATTGAAATAGAAATCAAGATCAACCATGAAGGAGAAGTAAACAGGGCCCGTTATATGCCCCAGAACCCTTGTATCATCGCAACAAAGACTCCTTCCAGTGATGTTCTTGTTTTTGACTATACAAAACATCCTTCTAAACCAGGTATGTGCCCTTTTCTATTCAAATACAAATGATGGGTAGTCTTGATGTGTCTGTCACTTTGCAGATCCTTCTGGAGAGTGCAACCCAGACTTGCGTCTCCGTGGACATCAGAAGGAAGGCTATGGGCTTTCTTGGAACCCAAATCTCAGTGGGCACTTACTTAGTGCTTCAGATGACCATGTGTGTATCCTTCCCATTTTGAAGCAAATCTGCCTTTTATATAATGGTTAATTTTACATTTAAGACCATCTGCCTGTGGGACATCAGTGCCGTTCCAAAGGAGGGAAAAGTGGTAGATGCGAAGACCATCTTTACAGGGCATACGGCAGTAGTAGAAGATGTTTCCTGGCATCTACTCCATGAGTCTCTGTTTGGGTCAGTTGCTGATGATCAGAAACTTATGATGTGAGTAGAATCCATTCAGAGTTTCTAAATATGGTTTTTTTCCTTTGTTTTTTTTTCACTGAAGTTGGGATACTCGTTCAAACAATACTTCCAAACCAAGCCACTCAGTTGATGCTCACACTGCTGAAGTGAACTGCCTTTCTTTCAATCCTTATAGTGAGTTCATTCTTGCCACAGGATCAGCTGACAAGGTCAGTTTCGTTTATTTTAATAGAAAACATAATTGATTACTCTTGCTTTTCTTTTTGTACATAGACTGTTGCCTTGTGGGATCTGAGAAATCTGAAACTTAAGTTGCATTCCTTTGAGTCACATAAGGATGAAATATTCCAGGTAAGAGAAACTAATGCTACTATTTTGTTTGTGGCTTTGCTCTTTTCTTCATTCCTATGTGTAGGTTCAGTGGTCACCTCACAATGAGACTATTTTAGCTTCCAGTGGTACTGATCGCAGACTGAATGTCTGGGATTTAAGGTAATTCTTGTATTCATTCCTCTCTCTACATATTTTAACTTTTAAAATTATGCTTTTGTACTAGTAAAATTGGAGAGGAACAATCCCCAGAAGATGCAGAAGACGGGCCACCAGAGTTGTTGGTATGTTAAAAGCATTGGACAGTACTGAAATAATTTCACCTCTTTGTTTTCTTCCCTCTTTCAGTTTATTCATGGTGGTCATACTGCCAAGATATCTGATTTCTCCTGGAATCCCAATGAACCTTGGGTGATTTGTTCTGTATCAGAAGACAATATCATGCAAGTGTGGCAAATGGTAAGGGTTTAGTAATTTATTTTGGGGAGGTGATGTTTAAATTCTTTTTCTTGTTTTTGGGCAGGCAGAGAACATTTATAATGATGAAGACCCTGAAGGAAGCGTGGATCCAGAAGGACAAGGGTCCTAGATATGTCTTTACTTGTTGTGATTTTAGACTCCCCTTTTTTCTTCTCAACCCTGAGAGTGATTTAACACTGGTTTTGAGACAGACTTTATTCAGCTATCCCTCTATATAATAGGTACCACCGATAATGCTATTAGCCCAAACCGTGGGTGTTTTCTAAATATTAATAGGGGGGCTTGATTCAACAAAGCCACAGACTTAACGTTGAAATTTTCTTCAGGAATTTTCTAGTAACCCAGGTCTAAAGTAGCTACAGAAAGGGGAATATTATGTGTGATTATTTTTCTTCTTATGCTATATCCCCAAGTTTTTCAGACTCATTTAAGTAAAGGCTAGAGTGAGTAAGGAATAGAGCCAAATGAGGTAGGTGTCTGAGCCATGAAGTATAAATACTGAAAGATGTCACTTTTATTCAGGAAATAGGGGGAGATTCAAGTCATATAGATTCCTACTCGAAAATCTTGACACCTGACTTTCCAGGATGCACATTTTCATACGTAGACCAGTTTCCTCTTGGTTTCTTCAGTTAAGTCAAAACAACACGTTCCTCTTTCCCCATATATTCATATATTTTTGCTCGTTAGTGTATTTCTTGAGCTGTTTTCATGTTGTTTATTTCCTGTCTGTGAAATGGTGTTTTTTTTTTTGTTGTTGGTTTTTTTTTTTTTTTTTTTAACTTGGGACCACCAAGTTGTAAAGATGTATGTTTTTACCTGACAGTTATACCACAGGTAGACTGTCAAGTTGAGAAGAGTGAATCAATAACTTGTATTTGTTTTAAAAATTAAATTAATCCTTGATAAGAGTTGCTTTTTTTTTTTAGGAGTTAGTCCTTGACCACTAGTTTGATGCCATCTCCATTTTGGGTGACCTGTTTCACCAGCAGGCCTGTTACTCTCCATGACTAACTGTGTAAGTGCTTAAAATGGAATAAATTGCTTTTCTACATAACCCCATGCTGATGGGTTTTATTTAGTATAAAACATCCATCAAACACCAGTCTCTGGCTTCTAGAAGAGTCCTTCAGATGACAGTTGTTGTCCATGGTCTTTGACTATCAAGAGCAGAATTAAATGTAATAGTCCCAGAGCTGTAGAAAAGAACTTTACTCCTTCCCAGGGAAAGTGAAAGACATAAAACACTGAATCAGAGGTGGCACAGATTAGTCTTTGATAAGGTAACGTTTCTTTGAAGTCTATCTGTAGAGAACTACATGGACTTCCAAGAGTGTCAAAGGCAGTGTGGTAGAGAGAATTTAAGGCAAGATTTAAATTTGGAAAAGGTGCTTGAACCTTTTCTCAGAGGTTTTATTTCCCCAGTATGTTTTTCACTGGGGCCTTTACTTAGGTTAGAAATAATAGGCTTTGAAGGCCTCTATCACCAGATGCAATAACCAGATAAAATTCCTGTTTTTTCCCAATCGCTTAGTTTTTTGTTGTTGTTGTTTTTTAACTGAGTAGATCATTCTGACCCAGAACTACTTTCATGAGGTAAGATCTTTGGGAAAATCTGAATAGCGTTAACCATTAGATTCAAATCTCAAATGGTTTCTTTTCAAGTCTAGTTGTTTTAGAGTATAGTGAGAAATACCTTGACACAATTTTAAGAGTAAACTATATGGGTCAGCATATCCTTGAACAAAAAGTAGACTTTGTAAAAGTATTCATTTAAATTCTAACACTCGTGGCACAAAAGAATGGAAATTGTAAACCCATGTAATGGAAATTGGCTATCTTTTTGACCCCACATGTGCCCCTCAAAAATGTTTTTGGTTTGGGTCAACACAAGGCAAGATACATTCTTTAAAATACTCCCAGATGTGTCCATACATTCATCCTTCACTCAGTGCATATGTGAGGGTTGTTGCTGGAAGACAGGAGGCTCATCTTTCCTTTCCTTGGTGCATTGAGATCAGTATCAACAGCAGATGAAATAGAATCCAGCAAAGAGTTGACATGTTCTGCCTCCGGCCAACTCTAGAATCTTTTTAAGCAGGTCAGCCAGTATTTGCAACTTCCACAGGATGAATTGCTTGCCAAGTTTCTGGCACTCTTGTCTGGTTGGAAGAGTACATCCAAAGGGTACTTAGTGATCCTTTGCTAAGAAGTTTTTTGCTGTTTCCGGGTTACAGATTTGGCCATATATTTCTAAACAGCCCCTGTAAAGTTGAAAGAAAAAGTTTATAACAGTGAACTTCTGAGGTTTAGTTACTGCAGGCTTTGTTGAGAAGAGATTGTTACAGTGTGATTTATGGATGATCAGGGATGACTTTCCCCTAGCAAATATTTGGATGCCTCCTGTTTGTCAAATAGAATGAATGGTGATGGTGATGGGAGGGATAGTTAAACGTTTTCTCTGCTAGGTTAACTTCTTACAGGTATAATTACAATGCCTGAAATTCTGTAGTTTCATTTCTTTGGATTAGTCGTTGTCTTTTCCAGATTGTACACAATCTGATCAACACAAAGGTAGTTAGTAGATCATTAACCTCAATTGCAAGGTTATAATTTCTCAAACATTAAGCATATTATCAGTCATGTGGATTCAAACACAGTATAAGAAAATCCTCAAGGCTGGGTGTGATGGCTTATGCCTGTAATCCCAGCTACTTAGCAGGCTGAGGCAGGAGTATTGTTTGAACCCAGGAGGCAGAGTTGCAGTGAGCCAAGATCGTGCCACTACTCCAGCCTGGGCAAAATAGCAAGACCCGACCCCCCATCTCTACTAAAAAGAAATTTAAAAAAATAAAATCCTAGAAAATTAGAAAAAGCAACAATAGTTACTTGTGGGCCAGGCGCGGTGGTTCACGCCTGTAATCCCAGCACTTTGAGAGGCTGAGGCACGTGGATCACAAGGTCAGGAGTTCAAGACCAGCCTGGCCAAGATGGTGAAACCCCGTTTCTACTAAAAATACAAAAACTAGCTGGCCGTGGTGGCATGCTCCTGTAGTCCCAGCTACTCAGGAGGCTGAGGCAGGAAAATCACTTGAACCCAGGAGGTGGAGGTTGCAGTGAACTGAGACCGTGCCACTGCACTCCAGCCTGGGTGGCAGAGCGAGACTGTCTCAAAAAAAAAAGAAAGTTGTGAATTTGATGTAAGCTTAGGAAATGAATAAAATTTATAGGCATCTGTATAATGTACAACTTGACACGGACTTTCTTTTATCCTTAGTTTCTTTCACGGACTCTAGAACTTTTATCAGAATATACTGGTAAAACATTGGGGGAGGGATCCTGAGTAGGTGATTGGTCAGAAAGATGCCTTCAGTTTTGTCAGTGTCTAAAAGTTAAGTCTGTTTAGGCCAAGCATGGTGGCTCACACCTGAAATCCCAGCACTCTGGGAGGCCGAGGCAAGTGGATCACAAGGTCAGGAGATGAGACCATCTTAGCCAACATGGTGAAACCCCGTCTCTACTAAAATACAAAAAAATTAGCCAGGCGTGGTGGTGCGTGCCTATAATCCCAGCTACTTGGGAGGCTGAGGCAGGGGAATCGCTTGAACCCGGGAGGCAGAGGTCACGCCACTGCACTCCAGCCTGGCAACAGAGCAAGACTCCGTCTCAAAAAAAAAAAAAAAAAAAAAGAGTAAGTCTGTGTAACATGAACATCTCTGCTTCCACCCAAAACCACAGCCTTTGAATATTATATAAGGAACTTAATGGATAGATATGTTTATTATTTTTGATAGCACAACTGCTTTCTCTGCTATTATAAGGAAAACTGAGAATAGCAGGTGGGTAGGGTAGGATGAGGAAACAAGATGCCCAAAGCCTAGATGCCACAGAATTCATGGTGATAATCAGGGCATATTTTGAGTCCTACTAGAAACAAACATTCCAAATGAACTCTGAATGCCTGACTCAGGCGTTTTGGAGGTTTGGGTTATCCCCTTGTCATTAGGCACACAAGGGTTTTTTGTTGTTTTTGTTTTTTGGGTTTTTGTTTTGTTTTGAGGCAGTCTCACTCTGTTGTACAAGCTGGAGTGCTGTATTGTGATCTTGACTCACTGCAACCTCTGCCTCCTGGTTCAAGCGATTCTCCTGCCTTGGCCTCCTGAGTAGCTGGGATTATAAGTGCCTGCCACTATGCCCGGCTAATTTTTGTATTTTTAGTGGAGATGGAGTTTTGCCATGTTGGCCAGGCTGGTCTTGAACTCCTGACTCCAGGTGATCCACCCTCCTCAGCCTCCCAAAGTGCTAGGATTACAGGCGTGAGCCACCCCGTCCGGCCTGTTTTTAAGGCATTAATTAGTATTGTTAGGAAAGCAGTAACAATGCAAACACCACTCTTCTCTTCACAAAGATCACCTTGAGACTGTGTCTCCATTCCACCTGCCTGAGAAGTGGGAGCATCAGCCTGTTCCAGGCTCTTGGGTAGTAGCATAGCCCTTTAAAAAGAGAGAGCCATTTTCCATGTGTTTTTGGATAAGCACAATTTGAAAATCATTTCCCAAATCCTCTTTTTGTTTTTGATTCTAAGGTAAAATTTTCCCTAAGCCCTCCCACCATCCCCTCAGCCAGTATTAGATGAGATTTGTATAGCAGCAGAAACTGACTTATAAGTAGAGAGCTCTTCAGCAAGACTGAGCCTTAGCTGTTCCATCTCTTTGTTCTTCTGTTGCTGGAGTTGCACCCCATTTCTTAACTGCCTCTGGCGTTCTTCCATTTCCTCCAGCTGTTCCTGCATGAGATGGCCAAGAACATTTCTAATGAGCCAAACAATAAAAACTCACATTGTCCACTCTTACTTATAAAACACTTTTTTGTTCATTGTTTAATCTTGATAGCAGTATTGAGGCTGGTATTTATATGATAGGTTATGAAACAGGTTCAAAGAAGTTGTGTCTTGGAAAAAAAGTGACAATGCTTTTGAAAATGATGACGAAAAAGGCATCTTGTCTGTTAACCACAGCTTGCTTTAATAGAATCCTGGGAGGGTGATTGGGACTTTTTAGTATTACAACCTTAGTGTCATTGAGGAGGATTTTGGTCTAGTTAGTGGGCTGAGTTTCATATACCTCTCCCTCCATGTGCAGGTTTGTTAAGATAATTGGTAGTTTTTAATAATATAAAATACTTAAGTTGAAATACAAAAGTGTGGCAACAATTATTAAATATTGGCTAGAATTCTAGGAGAGTTACACAACTAGTGGAAGTCCATGTTTAGAAAATAAATGGCTTGTTTAAGGAAAAGTTTTTGTGTCCAAAGCTCCTTAAAGTCAGAGAGATTTCTACCTGGTACTTAACATCATATGGAAATTGATGCTTTAGTGAGGGTGTTGGCTATCCTATTGCTAATTTCCTGCATCCTTTTTTCTTCTTTATTTTTGTATAGAGACAGGGTCTCGCTATGTTGCCCAGGCTGGTCTTGTTCCTGGGCTCAAGCAGTCCTCCCGCCTCGGTCTCCCAAAGTGCTGGGATTACAGGTGTGAGCCACTGTGCCCAGCTTATCCTTTTTTCATTACACAAAAAGACTGAATTTGGTTAGTTCTAAGTTGGAAGATAAAGATGGTATGCACAGGAGGCCCTTGGGAGCCCTCAGATAACTTTCTCATTCTTCCAGAATCAGGCTGGGATGCATTCTGTAAATTTTCCCTGCCTAGGATGTATACCTGAGGAATAAGGTAAGGAAGATGTCAGCAAGTCAGTCTCTGGTTTACCTGCTAGCTGGCATGGATCCTTAAGGAAGCAGGAGGGAGTTGGGAAGAGAGGAAGGGGTGAAGTTGGTATCTTTTAAAGCGAGAGTGATTTTACCTCAGATTTTGAAGAATACTAAGGAATCCAGTTGTTGGGGTACATGCTATTATTAGAAGGATCTAGATAATTTGTCCTCTGAGTCATACTTGACATTGTACCTGTGGCACATCAATCCGCACTGTTTGATACTCTGGCTGAATCTCAGCTTTCACCAACATTGTCAAAGGACCTTTTTTAGTGCCCAGCCATGCCTAAGAGTGTGTCATCTGAAGAGGGAAGCATCTGCATACTGCTGTCCTGATTGCTCAGTCCTCACTACCTACCAGACCCGTTGGTAAGGTACAAAAGTACATGCTTGGAAAAGCAGTCTGCACCACCAGTGATAAGCTGTGACAGAGTGGAACAGCCTCAATGAAATGAAGGAAGGATTGCTACAGTGGCATTAAGGATGGTCTCTTAATCCTGTGTTAACCACTAGATTAACTTTACAATCAACTCAAAATCCTTCAAAGGCTTTCCACTTTCTTTAGTGGCATTCAGACCCCCTCTAGTTTGACCCCTACCTCCAACTTGAACCTCTGTTACTCTTCCGTATGAACATTTTCCTCTAGCCCTGGACTACTAGTACCGAAGTCACTAGTCACATAGGACTCATTTGAAATATGACTAGTCTCAATTGAGATGTAATGTAAGTGTAAAATACACAGCAGATTTCTAAGACAGCACACAAAATGTAAAATATGTCAAAAATATTTGATACTGATTACATGTTGAAATATATGTGTTGGGTTAAATAAAATGCATTAAAGTTAATTTCATCTGTTTCTTTTTTTAATAGAGCTACC